AGCAGCAAAAATCTAACTGAACTCCCTACTACTCCCTGCAAATATGCTCATATGTTTATGTTGAGAGTTTTAATGCCATTTGTTGAAATATATTTAACCTATATCACTTGGTTCACACCAAGTTAATGCTAGCTCCTACAAGGCTATGATCAATTCAGTCAACTAGTTGGTTTGACTGATTTTTCCTTTGAATTCACCTAATTGCTGGGCTGTTTAAGTATCTGCAGATACCTTTACACAAAAGAAGGCAGGCTTCACATTAGCTTGCTAAAAGAGGGTTATTATTTTCTTCTGAGATCTGCTATGGACTTATTGAGTGGCTGTTGGCAAGAGTAATGATCATATTTGCCCTCTCCTCTTTCTCATTTTTAAAACAAGAATATGAATATAAAACAACCCAGAAAAACTCCAAAGATGCTAAATGAATAAGTTAATAATCATTGTTTATTTAAAGATACAACTGTATTGTACAAAGAGAGGGATTTCTTTTACCCTGAAATGCCAATAAGAAGCCATATGAAAAACAAAAATAACAATTTAAAGAGATTTTTAAAAAGCTCCCATTCAGTAGTACAATTGGGTTCTTTTCAGATAATTAATCATTAAGAAATATTTAAGTACTATTTTCTATTTACATTGCAGTATATATCACTGGCTCTTTGAAAGTTAACAGGGATTAATTTTCTTTCAAAATAAATATTCCACTTAACTAATTGTCTGTGTTCTTTCACTGCTGTCTACGCCATTCAAGCCAAAACACCGATCTCATTCAAAACTCAGAATTTCATCCAAATTTGTGTACCTGGCCACTAATAAAAGATTTTTGGTATGCTGTCTAAAATCCTAATGACAAAATAGGGAGAATCATAAAATGTTCATAAAAATCGGATGGGATCAAACATCAGCTAATCTGAGTATATTTTTCTCTATGATTAACCAGTTCTTAATGACAACATTTCTTATCTTACAACTGTGACATGAAGAGGGAGCTGTAGCTCTTCTGAGACACAGTTCTGCAAGAACCAGCTTATCCACGCTCTCCGATCTCGTGTCTGTTTCTCTTTCTCTCTCCCTCTCTTGCGCTGTCCCTCATTCATGCACTCTTCCATCTTTTTGCCATTGTGCCAGCTCAATTTAAATGTATCTGCTCTGTATCTGTTCAAGTGGAGATAATCCATGCAAATCAGGAGCCGTGGCTCTCAATGCCTGGTTCACAGAGAGGACTCAGCTTGAGGAGGTCACTCGTTCACAGCCGCTCCTCCCATTATATTTTTCCCCTTATTGCAGAACTGCTGTATGTATACAGTGACTGAAAGGACTCAATTTACTGCAACTGCTGCCTGGCTTTACTTACAACTTTTTTTTTTTTATAAAGGAACTTACCTCCATCTGTCTTTTCAAGGTAGGAAGTCTGATTCTTCTAAAGACGTGTGTAAGTGACTCAGGGCTGTTATTTTTCTCCACAGCAGAAATACTGTAATCAATCCAGACAGTTATATCTTCAGTTCCTCAGGTTTTAATAAAGGTAAGTCTAAGAATTCTATTTAGACTTTCAGATTGGTAAACACACTTCACCTTTCTTTCTTCAGTTTCAGGGTAGAAAGGGTCCCTTTAACTCCTGAAGACAGTAAATCACAGTCTGTGTGGTGGTTCTCAGAAGACACTTAAAGGACTGAACTGGATGCTCTACATAGCACCCTTGCCAAAAGGGTTCGGAAATGACTTCCAGCTTCCCACAGTAATAAAATGGCACTGTTTGGCATCTTCGAGGTAATAAAAGTGAATTTTTTCCATTCTAGTAATTGAACTGTGGATTTGTTTGTCTCCCTTCTAGGTTACAGACCACTTACTCTAAACTTCACAAATGGTTCTGAAGAGTATGGAGCCTACGTAGATTCATAAGGTAAATGATTAATTTCAAAATAAGATACAATAATATATCTGTTATTATTTTCCTTTTCTTTTAGAGCCCAATGTTTCCAAAGGACATTAATTTTGATTTCTCCAATGAAGGCTTGTGGCTGTCCTTATGCTTTACAAAACATTACCAAATCAGAGCCGAAAAGAAAACTGTGAGTGAACATTCCTTCCAAACAATTGTTTTTCTTTGTAAATTTTTCCTACTCTCTTTTCTAGGCAAACCTACACTTTTCCTGCTGAGATTCCTAAAGTTATAGAGTAAAATGTCACCAAAAGGAAGCATGTGATTCATTTCACTCTTGCTGGTAGGTACATTCAGAATACGACTTCAAGAGGTGGCTCAATACTCTTTTCTCACTTGTTTGCCAGTTGGAATTTGAAGAGAGCTTGATAACTGTGTTCTATGTGGATCCAGCATTACAACTGATAAGGTAAGGGCAATTATATCTCTTTGTTTGATCATTAATAAATAATAATATTTTCTTTACTTTCCAGGGTATTTATGGCACAATGAAAAATTTCATCTTTCCCAGAATGGTAAGTAAGGAGTTCTTTCTGTATTTGATAGTTAGAGTAAGTGATGGATTTGTTTGTTTTTCAGATATGAAGATCAATGATGCAGACTGATGGTTTTGATGAAGCTGGGCATTTATAACTAGATTCATTAAGGAATACAAAGAAAATACTTAAAGGGATCAATAATGGTGTCTTCTGGTTGCAGAATGCGAAGTCTGTGGTTTATCATTGTAATCAGCTTCTTACCAAATACAGAAGGTAAGATCCAGTTTACATTTTGTTTTTTAAATACAGTTTAATTTTCTTTCTTTTTTATTTTAAGGTTTCAGCAGAGCAGCTTTACCATTTGGGCTGGTGAGGCGAGAATTATCCTGTGAAGGTTATTCTATAGATCTGCGATGCCCGGGCAGTGATGTCATCATGATTGAGAGCGCTAACTATGGTCGGACGGATGACAAGATTTGTGATGCTGACCCATTTCAGATGGAGAATACAGACTGCTACCTCCCCGATGCCTTCAAAATTATGACTCAAAGGTAAATATTCATGTGTTAATGTCCCATTTGAGGTTACACAAGTTTGATACATTTTGTTTTTCAGGTGCAACAATCGAACACAGTGTATAGTAGTTACTGGGTCAGATGTGTTTCCTGATCCATGTCCTGGAACATACAAATACCTTGAAGTCCAATATGAATGTGTCCCTTACAGTAAGTATGCAGTTTATATTTTTTTACACTTTGCTTAATTTTTGTCTTTCTCTGTAACTGTTAGTTTTTGTGTGTCCTGGGACCTTGAAAGCAATTGTGGACTCACCATGTATATATGAAGCTGAACAAAAGGCGGGTGCTTGGTGCAAGGACCCTCTTCAGGCTGCAGATAAAATTTATTTCATGCCCTGGACTCCCTATCGTACCGATACTTTAATAGAATATGCTTCTTTAGAAGATTTCCAAAATAGTCGCCAAACAACAACATATAAACTTCCAAATCGAGTAGATGGTACTGGATTTGTGGTGTATGATGGTGCTGTCTTCTTTAACAAAGAAAGAACGAGGAATATTGTGAAATTTGACTTGAGGACTAGAATTAAGAGTGGCGAGGCCATAATTAACTATGCCAACTACCATGATACCTCACCATACAGATGGGGAGGAAAGACTGATATCGACCTAGCAGTTGATGAAAATGGTTTATGGGTCATTTACGCCACTGAACAGAACAATGGAATGATAGTTATTAGCCAGCTGAATCCATACACTCTTCGATTTGAAGCAACGTGGGAGACTGTATACGACAAACGTGCCGCATCAAATGCTTTTATGATATGCGGAGTCCTCTATGTGGTTAGGTCAGTTTATCAAGACAATGAAAGTGAAACAGGCAAGAACTCAATTGATTACATTTATAATACCCGATTAAACCGAGGAGAATATGTAGATGTTCCCTTCCCCAACCAGTATCAGTATATTGCTGCAGTGGATTACAATCCAAGAGATAACCAACTTTACGTGTGGAACAATAACTTCATTTTACGATATTCTCTGGAGTTTGGTCCACCTGATCCTGCCCAAGGTAAGCGTGTTTACTTGCTAATGCTTATGTCATTGAGATTAATATACTCATCTTTTTTCCATAGTGCCTACCACAGCTGTGACAATAACTTCTTCAGCTGAGCTGTTCAAAACCATAATATCAACCACAAGCACTACTTCACAGAAAGGCCCCATGAGCACAACTGTAGCTGGATCACAGGAAGGAAGCAAAGGGACAAAACCACCTCCAGCAGTTTCTACAACCAAAATTCCACCTATAACAAATATTTTTCCCCTGCCAGAGAGATTCTGTGAAGCATTAGACTCCAAGGGGATAAAGTGGCCTCAGACACAAAGGGGAATGATGGTTGAACGACCATGCCCTAAGGGAACAAGAGGTATTTTCTATAAACTACCATGCATACATTTTAATTTCACTGTTGTTTTCTACATCTGTTGTAGGAACTGCCTCATATCTCTGCATGATTTCCACTGGAACATGGAACCCTAAGGGCCCCGATCTTAGCAACTGTACCTCACACTGGGTGAATCAGCTGGCTCAGAAGGTTGGTTGGAACCTTTTAATATGACACATTGGTTTAAATGAGATAATACAAATTGTTTTTTCAGATCAGAAGCGGAGAAAATGCTGCTAGTCTTGCCAATGAACTGGCTAAACATACCAAAGGGCCAGTGTTTGCTGGGGATGTAAGTTCTTCAGTGAGATTGATGGAGCAGTTGGTGGACATCCTTGATGCACAGCTGCAGGAACTGAAACCTAGTGAAAAAGATTCAGCTGGACGGAGTTATAACAAGGTAGAGAGAACTCTTCTGTTATTTTGAATTAGCAAAACTAATGATAGTTTTCTAATGGATACAGGCAATTGTTGACACAGTGGACAACCTTCTGAGACCCGAAGCTTTGGAATCATGGAAACATATGAATTCTTCTGAACAAGCACATACTGCAACAATGTTACTCGATACATTGGAAGAAGGAGCTTTTGTCCTAGCTGACAATCTTTTAGAACCAACAAGGGTCTCAATGCCCACAGAAAATATTGGTAAGTGAATCTACTGTCAAGTTTAATTTTGATCCCCACCTCCTTTATCTTTTCCCTCATCCAGTCCTGGAAGTTGCCGTACTCAGTACAGAAGGACAGATCCAAGACTTTAAATTTCCTCTGGGCATCAAAGGAGCAGGCAGCTCAATCCAACTGTCCGCAAATACCGTCAAACAGAACAGCAGGAATGGTAAGGTGGAAGTCTTTTAAAAATTGACAGTTTGTACATCATGTGACTATTTTTACCTTCCTAGGGCTTGCAAAGTTGGTGTTCATCATTTACCGGAGCCTGGGACAGTTCCTTAGTACAGAAAATGCAACCATTAAACTGGGTGCTGATTTTATTGGTCGTAATAGCACCATTGCAGTGAACTCTCACGTCATTTCAGTTTCAATCAATAAAGAGTCCAGCCGAGTATACCTGACTGATCCTGTGCTTTTTACCCTGCCACACATTGATGTAAGTTAATGTATGCTAATGAAGTAATGGAATCCTAATTTTATCTTGTCATTTTATTTCCCAGCCTGACAATTATTTCAATGCAAACTGCTCCTTCTGGAACTACTCAGAGAGAACTATGATGGGATATTGGTCTACCCAGGGCTGCAAGCTGGTTGACACTAATAAAACTCGAACAACGTGTGCATGCAGCCACCTAACCAATTTTGCAATTCTCATGGCCCACAGGGAAATTGCAGTAAGTATTTGCACTTCTAATTAGTAGCAGAGTACTAATGTTCCTCATATCTTTTTATTTTCAGTATAAAGATGGCGTTCATGAATTACTTCTTACAGTCATCACCTGGGTGGGAATTGTCATTTCCCTTGTTTGCCTGGCTATCTGCATCTTCACCTTCTGCTTTTTCCGTGGCCTACAGAGTGACCGAAATACTATTCACAAGAACCTTTGTATCAACCTTTTCATTGCTGAATTTATTTTCCTAATAGGCATTGATAAGACAAAATATGCGGTAAGCACCAGTTGAGTTCATTGACCTTAGATTCTTTTGTGTTTTTTGTTCTTTTCCCCCGTAGATTGCATGCCCAATATTTGCAGGACTTCTACACTTTTTCTTTTTGGCAGCTTTTGCTTGGATGTGCCTAGAAGGTGTGCAGCTCTACCTAATGTTAGTTGAAGTTTTTGAAAGTGAATATTCAAGGAAAAAATATTACTATGTTGCTGGTTACTTGTTTCCTGCCACAGTGGTTGGAGTTTCAGCTGCTATTGACTATAAGAGCTATGGAACAGAAAAAGCGTAAGTAATTGCAAGCGACCTGAGTGTTTTTCTACTAATGCATATTCTTCTCTTTTCATAATAGTTGCTGGCTTCATGTTGATAACTACTTTATATGGAGCTTCATTGGACCTGTTACCTTCATTATTCTGGTAAGCAGGTTCTGTTTTCCCTTGCTTTTTAGATTGTGGTCTAATTCTTTATTTGTTACAACAGCTAAATATTATCTTCTTGGTGATCACATTGTGCAAAATGGTGAAGCATTCAAACACTTTGAAACCAGATTCTAGCAGGTTGGAAAACATTAAGTAAGTATTTTGTATTTTAATTTTAATACTTGACCTGTTAAAAAAGTTCACTTTATTTTTCCAGGTCTTGGGTGCTTGGCGCTTTCGCTCTTCTGTGTCTTCTTGGCCTCACCTGGTCCTTTGGGTTGCTTTTTATTAATGAGGAGACTATTGTGATGGCATATCTCTTCACTATATTTAATGCTTTCCAGGGAGTGTTCATTTTCATCTTTCACTGTGCTCTCCAAAAGAAAGTAAGTAATTGAAAACACCTAGGGGCTCAGGTTAATCCCTTGGTCTTGTGATTATTCAATGCAGGTACGAAAAGAATATGGCAAGTGCTTCAGACACTCATACTGCTGTGGAGGCCTCCCAACTGAGAGTCCCCACAGTTCAGTGAAGGCATCAACCACCAGAACCAGTGCTCGCTATTCCTCTGGCACACAGGTAACAAAGAGTTTGACAGCATCTTTAATTAAAACATATTTGTCTTGCTGTTTTGTATTAATAGAGTCGTATAAGAAGAATGTGGAATGATACTGTGAGAAAACAATCAGAATCTTCTTTTATCTCAGGTGACATCAATAGCACTTCAACACTTAATCAAGGTCAGTTATCAGGAAAATTTGAGTTACTACCATGTTTTTTTGTTGTTTTTTTTTTTTACTTTAGGAATGACTGGCAATTACCTACTAACAAACCCTCTTCTTCGACCCCACGGCACTAACAACCCCTATAACACATTGCTCGCTGAAACAGTTGTATGTAATGCCCCTTCAGCTCCTGTATTTAACTCACCAGGTGTGCTTTACTTACAAATAAAACTACCTTTCCAGTAATGATAACTCCCCCTCTTCTGTTTCAGGACATTCACTGAACAATGCCAGGGATACAAGTGCCATGGATACTCTACCGCTAAATGGTAATTTTAACAACAGCTACTCGCTGCACAAGGGTGACTATAATGACAGCGTGCAAGTTGTGGACTGTGGACTAAGTCTGAATGATACTGCTTTTGAGAAAATGATCATTTCAGAATTAGTGCACAACAACTTACGGGGCAGCAGCAAGACTCACAACCTCGAGCTCACGCTACCAGTCAAACCTGTGATTGGAGGTAGCAGCAGTGAAGATGATGCTATTGTGGCAGATGCTTCATCTTTAATGCACAGCGACAACCCAGGGCTGGAGCTCCATCACAAAGAACTCGAGGCACCACTTATTCCTCAGCGGACTCACTCCCTTCTGTACCAACCCCAGAAGAAAGTGAAGTCCGAGGGAACTGACAGCTATGTCTCCCAACTGACAGCAGAGGCTGAAGATCACCTACAGTCCCCCAACAGAGACTCTCTTTATACAAGCATGCCCAATCTTAGAGACTCTCCCTATCCGGAGAGCAGCCCTGACATGGAAGAAGACCTCTCTCCCTCCAGGAGGAGTGAGAATGAGGACATTTACTATAAAAGCATGCCAAATCTTGGAGCTGGCCATCAGCTTCAGATGTGCTACCAGATCAGCAGGGGCAATAGTGATGGTTATATAATCCCCATTAACAAAGAAGGGTGTATTCCAGAAGGAGATGTTAGAGAAGGACAAATGCAGCTGGTTACAAGTCTTTAATCATACAGCTAAGGAATTCCAAGGGCCACATGCGAGTATTAATAAATAAAGACACCATTGGCCTGACGCAGCTCCCTCAAACTCTGCTTGAAGAGATGACTCTTGACCTGTGGTTCTCTGGTGTAAAAAAGATGACTGAACCTTGCAGTTCTGTGAATTTTTATAAAACATACAAAAACTTTGTATATACACAGAGTATACTAAAGTGAATTATTTGTTACAAAGAAAAGAGATGCCAGCCAGGTATTTTAAGATTCTGCTGCTGTTTAGAGAAATTGTGAAACAAGCAAAACAAAACTTTCCAGCCATTTTACTGCAGCAGTCTGTGAACTAAATTTGTAAATATGGCTGCACCATTTTTGTAGGCCTGCATTGTATTATATACAAGACGTAGGCTTTAAAATCCTGTGGGACAAATTTACTGTACCTTACTATTCCTGACAAGACTTGGAAAAGCAGGAGAGATATTCTGCATCAGTTTGCAGTTCACTGCAAATCTTTTACATTAAGGCAAAGATTGAAAACATGCTTAACCACTAGCAATCAAGCCACAGGCCTTATTTCATATGTTTCCTCAACTGTACAATGAACTATTCTCATGAAAAATGGCTAAAGAAATTATATTTTGTTCTATTGCTAGGGTAAAATAAATACATTTGTGTCCAACTGAAATATAATTGTCATTAAAATAATTTTAAAGAGTGAAGAAAATATTGTGAAAAGCTCTTGGTTGCACATGTTATGAAATGTTTTTTCTTACACTTTGTCATGGTAAGTTCTACTCATTTTCACTTCTTTTCCACTGTATACAGTGTTCTGCTTTGACAAAGTTGGTCTTTATTACTTACATTTAAATTTCTTATTGCCAAAAGAACGTGTTTTATGGGGAGAAACAAACTCTTTGAAGCCAGTTATGTCATGCCTTGCACAAAAGTGATGAAATCTAGAAAAGATTGTGTGTCACCCCTGTTTATTCTTGAACAGAGGGCAAAGAGGGCACTGGGCACTTCTCACAAACTTTCTAGTGAACAAAAGGTGCCTATTCTTTTTTAAAAAAATAAAATAAAACATAAATATTACTCTTCCATATTCCTTCTGCCTATATTTAGTAATTAATTTATTTTATGATAAAGTTCTAATGAAATGTAAATTGTTTCAGCAAAATTCTGCTTTTTTTTCATCCCTTTGTGTAAACCTGTTAATAATGAGCCCATCACTAATATCCAGTGTAAAGTTTAACACGGTTTGACAGTAAATAAATGTGAATTTTTTCAAGTAGTTAACATGTGAACTTTTATGTATGATACATAATTGGCTTTAACATGTTGGTCCATTCCCACCTTGGTTTAAGTAACGTCATACCAAAGTCCATGGATATATGAAAGGATACAATTAAGTTGCCTGTTTGTTCTTTATGCTGAAAGGAATATATGTCTTCCAATTGCCCACTACATATGCACAAAATCTGCTGGATAAGTTTTAAGAGGGATATATTCTGAAAGCATTTTTGTTTGTTGCATTGTACCAGGACTAAAAAAAGAAGGATTGGAAGTTCTGCCATCAAATTTGGGTATCATAAAAAGTTTTTAACTGATTTTTCAGCAGTATTGGGAAGTTTCTTAAACATACTTTAAGGATTATAAATATCCCTATAGACAGCTGTGAATACCAATATACATTACCCTGGAAAAGTTTTACTCCAAGTTCAAAAATCATATAATTGAATATCAAGAAATAGATGTTTTCTGTTTGTATCATAAGCATTTATAGAAAATTATTCTAAAGCTTAATGGTTTGCTATAATTCTCAAATACTACCACTAGCTTATAAATCACTTTTATGTGGACACACACATGCCTATTGAATTTAAAAAGGAATGAGATTTAAAAATTAAGTGCATATATATAATATACATATATATATATATATATATATATATATATTTTTTTTTTTTTTTTTTTTTTTTTTTTTTTTGGGACAGAGTGTCCCTCTGTCACCCAGGCTGGAGTGCAGTAGTGTGATCTCGGCTCACTGCAACCTCCGCCTCCCAGGTTCTCAAACAGATTTAACAATCCTCTGAGAATGGTACTCATTTATTTGGCTAAAATTCTTCAGGGATTTATAAACTACTTGCTAAAGGAGGGCATTAGATAATCAAGTATTTTTAATTTTCCATCTTGTTATACTTTTTATTTTAAATGCCTAAAACCATACAGTATTGTGTGATGTGTAATTCCTAGTATACAAGCTACCTAGAGTCAGGCTGGTTCAGTAATAAATTTTTTTAAAGGCAACACTGATTATTCAGTTAGTCCTATTTCTTTCTCTTGAGGCAGTTCTCAAAACTCTAAAGACATGAACACTGCATCGTACCTAAATGGCTACTGTTCTCTAACGTCTTTATCCTATGGATTCAATTTGGAAGCCATCATTGATCTTTGGCATCAAAAGAAAAGTCATTTTTAAAGCATTTCTTTTCAAAAATATATAAATATTGCCTTAAATTCCATCTAGGATTCCCTTAGTACAAGGTAGTTTCTTAGGTTTGTAATTACTAAACTACTGACTGTTTTAATGCAGATGCGTTATTGTATTTATTAACCCAGTTTCTTTGGGTCTGCCTAGACTTCACCTGAATGTACAGTTTTCACATTCTTGATTGTTTCTCTTTGTGATAGTCACAACTGTGAACTTATAAAGTCACATTTTTAAAGTTCTTCCTAGAGACATTCACTCTGTCTTTATTAAAAATAATAATAATAATAATAAACGTTATCTTGTTGGCCAGACTGGTCTCCAACTCCTGGTCTCAAGCAGTC